AAGGAGCGCACTTGCTAGATCATATGATGAAAGTATGCATAGCTTTGTAAGAAACTTACAAACTGTCTTCAAAAGTGGCTGTATCATTTTTCATGTCCATCAGCAATGACAGTGTGCTCCTGTTGCTCCACATCCTCATCAGTATTTGGGGTTATCAGGGTTTTTGATTTTGACCATTCTTATAGGTATGTAGTGGTATCACATTATTGTTTTAATTTGCAAGTCTCTAATGATATGTGATGTTGACCATCATTTCATGTACGTATTTGCCTTCCATATATATTATTTGTTGAGGTGCCTGTTTAGATCTTTTGTCCATTTTTAATAGGGTTGGTCAGTTCTTATTGTTCAGTTTTAAGACATTTTTGTATGTTTTGGTTAACAGTCCCTTATCAGATATGTCTTTTGAAAATAATTTTTTCCCAACCTGGGAGTTATCTTATTCTCTTTGTGGTATCTTTAGCAGAGCAGAAGTTTTAATTTAGCGAAGTCCAGATTATCAATTATTTTCTTTCATAGATGCCCATCACATTTTATACCAGAACTAGAAAAGATGAAATTCTTGGTCTGAAGTTGCAGTTATCAGTCAGCAGAAGAGACAGTCCACAACCCTGCTTGGAGTCCAGATGAGGATCCTGAGTGCAAACTTGGGACCTAAAGAGCCCAGGACAGAGAGAGCACTAAATGCTTCTAGGCAGGGGTGGTGGGTTGAGGGGCCCCTAGACTTCCCTCATCTGGGTCCCAGAAAACTAAAGAGTCAATTTCACAACACCAATAGAGGGAGGCTCAGGCCCTGCCAAGAGCTGACATGACAATTCTAAAGGTAATCAGAGTGGATCCTCTCCAAGCCAGAACACAGAAAGCCCCACTGCGAGCCTTGTTGTCACCCAGTCAGCCCCAGGCAGGGTTGGCAAGCTGCAGCCTAAGGCACATTGTAACTTCCTCAGCTGGCTTCTCAGGGGACAGAATGACTAAGAACAATAGCCCAGTGAATACTTAGAGCAGTGTTCTCAAGGAATCCTGCAGAGGCGGCTTCTGAAAAGCCAAGGTAGTATCTGCCTGCTGAAGGTGTTCTCAGGATTTCATTTGCTCTTCTCCAGGAACCACATCACCTGCCCTTCTGCCTACACTCCTGCCTGCTGTGCCTAACCACAGCCATCATGCCTCGGGGTCAGAAGAGTAAGCTCCGTGCCCGTGAGAAACGCCAGCGGACCCGTGGTCAGACCCAGGATCTCAAGGTTGGTCAGCCTACTGCAGCAGAGAAAGAAGAGTCTCCTTCCTCTTCCTCATCTGTTTTGAGGGATACTGCCTCCAGCTCCCTTGCTTTTGGCATTCCCCAGGAGCCTCAGAGAGAGCCACCCACCACCTCTGCTGCTGCAGCTATGTCATGCACTGGATCTGATAAAGGCGACGAGAGCCAAGATGAGGAAAATGCAAGTTCCTCCCAGGCCTCAACATCCACTGAGAGATCACTCAAAGATTCTCTAACCAGGAAGACGAAGATGTTAGTGCAGTTCCTGCTGTACAAGTATAAAATGAAAGAGCCCACTACAAAGGCAGAAATGCTGAAGATCATCAGCAAAAAGTACAAGGAGCACTTCCCTGAGATCTTCAGGAAAGTCTCTCAGCGCACGGAGCTGGTCTTTGGCCTTGCCTTGAAGGAGGTCAACCCCACCACTCACTCCTACATCCTCGTCAGCATGCTAGGCCCCAACGATGGAAACCAGAGCAGTGCCTGGACCCTTCCAAGGAATGGGCTTCTGATGCCTCTACTGAGTGTGATCTTCTTAAATGGCAACTGTGCCCGTGAAGAGGAAATCTGGGAATTCCTGAATATGCTGGGGATCTATGATGGAAAGAGGCACCTTATCTTTGGGGAACCCCGAAAGCTCATCACCCAAGATCTGGTACAGGAAAAATATCTGGAATACCAGCAGGTGCCCAACAGTGATCCCCCACGCTATCAATTCCTGTGGGGTCCAAGAGCTCATGCAGAAACCAGCAAGATGAAAGTCCTGGAGTTTTTGGCCAAGGTGAATGACACCACCCCCAATAACTTCCCACTGCTTTATGAAGAGGCTTTGAGAGATGAAGAAGAGAGAGCTGGAGCCCGGCCCAGAGTTGCAGCCAGGCGTGGCACTACAGCCATGACTAGTGCGTATTCCAGGGCCACATCCAGTAGCTCTTCCCAACCCATGTGAGATCTAAGGCAAATTGTTCACTTTGTGGTTGAAAGACCTGCTGCTTTCTCTGTTCCTGTGATGCATGAATAACTCATTGATTTATCTCTTTGTTGTATTTTCCATGATGTTTCTTAAAATAGAAAGTTTATTTAGATTCAGAATATAAATTTAGAAATGGCATGCATCACACATTTATTGCTGTTTATCAGGTTGGTTTAGTGATAATAATTTTGTTTTTGAAATACAAATAGAAAATCCTGAAATAATTTTTGTGATACAGAGCAAAATAACACGGCATGGGAGTAAGGTTATCCTTAGAAATTTAAAATAACTCCACAGTAAAATAGGTAGAATCTGAAGATAGAAAGGGAAGAAAAGTAAAAGTTGCTTTATTCGTGGTTTGTCTTACTCAGTTCAGTCTTTTTTTGCTCATAAATTTAAAAGTTACATACCTGGTTTGCTTAGATTATTCAAGAATGTGGAGGCCTGGGCCAAGGTCAATGACAGTGTCTCCATTGTCTTCCCTCCATTAAGAGAAGACTTTAAGAGATGAGGGAGAGAGAGCCAGAGACAGTGTTGCAACTGGGCCTGGCATGTTTCAGTGTGGTGTCCAGCAGTGTCTCCCACTCCTTGTGAAGTCTGAGGTATATTCTTTACTTTTGATTAAGAAAACACTTAACCTTCTAATTAATGGAGAGCCAAAGGGGAGTTGGTGGGAACACCATGTATAACATATTTGTATGTAAAATGATTTATCTTTTCTTTTTCCTGTTTTTCAGTGTTCTTTTTTTAAATTGTAGATTTATTTAGTTTCAGAATCTAAGTTTATGAATGGCATGAATCACTCATTTATTAAAATATATCAGGTTGGAGAGTGAGAATTTTTGCATTATGTAAAACAATTTAAAAATCTTTTAAGTCTTTTTCTGTGATCTAGAACAAGATAATATGGCATTGGAATATGGAATTTGTGAAAAGGAAATTACCTTGCAATAAAGTTGGTGGGACCAGGAAGTAGAGAAAAAAAAAGTAAAATGTGGTCAATTCTTGCTTTGTTTTAT